TGAAATGAGATAATGTGTGTGTGGCATGTGGATTCCTGATGCCAGCTGCAAGGGGTCCAATCTTTCTGGTGGGAAAGTGTACCTGCTAGGATTATAATCCTGTGTAGAGTCCCAAATAACAGTTCTTCAATAAGACAGACATGATTCCTCTCTCATATAAACACCCAGGGGTCAGAAGTCTGGGGCTATTCTGTTGCACAAAATCCTCCAGGCTCTAGAGTCCCTCTATCTTTGCTTCACTGTTTGAAGCCTCTATTTCCAAGTTACCTCACAGTCTAAAAGGCTGCTCCAACTCCAGCCATCACATCTGCTTCCCAGACAGCCTGAAAGAGTACAGGAGGAAGGAGAAAAGGACAAAGGCTCACGCAGGCTCTCTCTTGAGGAGATTATTTGCGGCAGCTGCCCAACACTTGTATTTACATCTCACTGATGAGAACTAAGTGATGTAGCCACAGTTAGCTGCAGGCAGTCCAGGAAATGTATTTTTTTTTTAAATTTTGGGCAGCCAGGTACCCAGCTGAGTCAAGTTTTCAAGCATTCTCTCACAATGGGAGAAGGAGGGGATGAATATTGGGGTACTCCTGGGAGTCTCGGCCAGATTAGCAGGATCCCCCCACGTTGCTTCCCTTTATTTTCTTTTAGGCCCCCCTCCCCTACATCACGGTTAACCTACAAATGCCTGGACCCTCAAACTGCCCCTGGCTGTAGGGTCCCTCCCCTCCAGTGGCCCCTGAAACTCCAAACTCTTCCCAGCTGCTCCTGCTCCCGCCCTCCAGGCCTGGCTCTCAGCTCCTTATGAGGAAAGCAGGCTAATTCTGAAAAGGAATATGTTTTGGGGTGCCCGGCAGTGTTGCTGAGTCCTAAAGGTGGGCCCTGGAAGGGAGAATCCCAGACTCCTTGATGGGTAGGGGAGGGTTTTAGGCAGAGCATCTTTGGAGGGGCCTCTGGGCTCAGGCTGTGAGTGGGCAATGCTGATGCATGGTCCTGTCTTCTGCAGGCTCCCAAGGTGAGGCGGCAGAGTGACACCTGGGGACCCTGGAGCCAGTGGAGCCCCTGCAGCCGGACCTGTGGAGGGGGTGTCAGCTTCCGGGAGCGCCCCTGCTACTCCCAGAGGTAGGAGAGATGAAAATGGGCCAGCTTGTTAAGTAGTGAGGTGCCTCTGTCCCGGTTTGTATAGGGGTTGTTCCTGAGAACCCTATGTGAGGAGGAATGAGAGACCAGGAATGATCCTAAGAGCCTTATACTGATGTCCTGCTTAGATCGCAGGATGGCTGTGCCAAGCGGGTGGGTATTATATCTCATGCACCTCGGGTCTTCTCTGGGAATCTGCCTAAGATGCAGTGGAGTGGTCCCGCCTTAAATCCAAACTATAGGGTGGGTAGGGCTCTGAGTCCCGCTTCTCTGGAGTACCAACATGGGTCGCTCACTCCCACCTGGGGGATTTACGGGGTGGGGTCGGGGGACACCCTCTCACCTTGCTGCTCCCACTGGAGAGTCCCGCAGAAGTTGGGGCCTGCAGAGAGCCCCAGAACGGGGGCAGGGACGTTGGGTCTCGGTCAGGTCTTCCCGGTGCTCTGGTCCCGCAGGAGAGATGGAGGCTCCAGCTGCGTGGGCCCCGCCCGGAGCCACCGCTCTTGTCGCACGGAGGTAAAGCTCACGGGGCGCGGGCGAAGGCACCATCCTGGATCCCGACTTCCCCTCCGCCCCGCAGAGCTGCCCCGACGGCGCCCGGGACTTCCGGGCCGAGCAGTGCGCGGAGTTCGACGGAGCGGAGTTCCAGGGGCGGCGGTATCGGTGGCTGCCCTACTACAGCGGTGAGCGCGGCCGGGACTCGCTCTCTCGGGGCGGATCTCAGTCTTGCCTTCCTGCCCACCCCAGCCCCAAACAAGTGTGAACTGAACTGCATTCCCAAGGGGGAGAACTTCTACTACAAGCACAGGGAGGCTGTGGTTGATGGGACGCCCTGCGAGCCTGGCAAGAGGGATGTCTGTGTGGATGGCAGCTGCCGGGTGAGTGGTGCCCCAGCCCCTCCCTGCCTCCGGTCTCCCCTGCCTCCCGCATCTCTGCCCACAGGTTGTCGGCTGTGATCACGAGCTGGACTCGTCCAAGCAGGAGGACAAGTGTCTGCGGTGTGGGGGTGACGGCACGACCTGCTACCCCGTCGCAGGCACCTTTGACGCTAATGACCTCAGCCGAGGTGGGGGTGGTTCCGACAAGGGGCAGTTGCCTAGCACACCCAGCACCTGCGTCTCTGCCCCCAGGCTACAACCAGATCCTCATAGTTCCCATGGGTGCCACCAGCATCCTCATCGACGAGGCTGCTGCCAGCAGGAACTTCCTGGGTGAGAGCCTAGGGTTAGGTCCTAGGCAGGTCTCTGGCTGACTGAGGCGGTCTCCTCTGCGCAGCTGTGAAGAATGTTCGTGGGGAATACTACCTCAATGGGCACTGGACCATCGAGGCGGCCCGGGCCCTGCCAGCAGCCAGCACCATCCTGCATTACGAGCGGGGTGCTGAGGGGGACCTGGCCCCTGAGCGACTCCATGCCCGGGGCCCCACCTCGGAGCCCCTGGTCATCGAGGTAAATGGGGGTGTGGGGAGAGAGGGCGAGTGAGCAGACCCCAACAAGGACTCTCCCGTGACAGCTCATCAGCCAGGAGCCCAACCCCGGTGTGCACTATGAGTACCACCTGCCCCTGCGCCGCCCCAGCCCCGGCTTCAGCTGGAGCCACGGCTCATGGAGTGACTGCAGCGCGGAGTGTGGCGGAGGTGCGGGCGTGGATGGCCCAGGGGAGGGCATGCGTCTGCCCGCCATGGCTGGGCCTCTGCGCAGGTCACCAGTCCCGCCTGGTGTTCTGCACCATCGACCATGAGGCCTACCCCGACCACATGTGCCAGCGCCAGCCACGGCCAGCTGACCGGCGTTCCTGCAATCTTCACCCTTGCCCGGAGACCAAGCGGTGAGACCTTGCCAGCCCCTCTACCCATGATGGGCCAGCCTTACCTGATTCCCCCTCCTGCCAGCTGGAAGGCAGGGCCATGGGCACCCTGCTCAGCCTCCTGTGGAGGAGGCTCCCAGTCCCGCTCCGTGTACTGCATCTCGTCTGACGGGGCCGGCATCCAGGAGGCCGTGGAGGAGGCTGAGTGTGCCGGGCTGCCTGGGAAGCCCCCTGCCATTCAGGCCTGTAACCTGCAGCGCTGTGCAGCCTGGAGCCCGGAGCCCTGGGGAGAGGTCAGGCCCCTGGCCCGCATGGGGCTGGTGCTCCGAGCTTCTGCTGACAGCCTTGTCCTTGCAGTGTTCTGTCAGTTGTGGCGTTGGCGTCCGGAAGCGGAGCGTTACTTGCCGGGGTGAAAGGGGTTCTTTGCTCCATACCGCAGCGTGCTCCTTGGAAGACCGGCCACCTCTGACTGAGCCCTGTGTGCATGAGGACTGCCCCCTCCTCAGTGACCAGGCCTGGCATGTTGGCACCTGGGGTCTAGTGAGTGCTCTCCACCCCCACACCTGCTGCCTGCATCTCTCTCTCTCCCACTCGTGGGCCTCAGTGCTCCAAGAGCTGCAGCTCGGGCACTCGGAGGCGACAGGTCATCTGTGCCATTGGGCCGCCCAGCCACTGCGGGAGCCTGCAGCACTCCAAGCCTGTGGATGTGGAGCCTTGTAACACGCAGCCCTGTCATCTCCCCCAGGGTAAGGACAGGAGGGCAGGGAGGAGTCCGGCCCCGTCCCACATGGACCTCCCGGCTCCCTGCAGAGGTCCCCAGCATGCAGGATGTGCACACCCCTGCCAGCAACCCCTGGATGCCGTTGGGCCCTCAGGAGTCCCCTGCCTCAGGTGAGAGCCTGGTCCCGTCCCCCACTCAGAGCCGCACTGTGTGTCTTTTGCTTCTTCTTTCTAGACTCCAGAGGCCAGTGGTGGGCAGCCCAGGAACACCCCTCAGCCAGGGGTGACCACAGGGGAGAACGAGGTGACCCCAGGGGCGACCAAGGCACCCACCTGTCAGCCCTGGGCCCCGCTCCCTCTCTGCAGCAGCCCCCATACCAGCAACCCCTGCGGTCGGGCTCAGGGCCCCACGACTGCAGACACAGTCCTCACGGGTGCTGCCCCGATGGCCACACGGCATCTCTCGGGCCTCAGTGGCAAGGCTGCCCTGGGGCCCCCTGTCAGCAGAGCAGGTGGGTGCTGGAGACAGGTCTTCCTCCTCCCCGGGCAGTGAGGGGCTGTGTGATGTCTGCCTAGGTACGGGTGCTGCCCTGACAGGGTATCTGTCGCTGAGGGGCCCCATCACGCTGGCTGCACAAAGTCGTATGGTGGTGACAGCACCGGGGGCATGCCCAGGTCAAGGGCAGTGGCTTCTACAGTAAGTGTCTGGCCTGGGGGAGGGGAGCAGGGGCCCACTTCCCAATCATGGGTTTCCTCCCCAGGTCCACAACACCCACCAGCCCCAGGCCCAGCAGAATGAGCCCAGTGAGTGCCGGGGCTCCCAGTTTGGCTGTTGCTATGACAACGTGGCCACTGCAGCCGGTCCTCTTGGGGAAGGCTGTGTGGGCCAGCCCAGCCATGGTGAGTGGACACCCCCTCTCCTCCTTCTCGATTCAGTGACTTATATCACACCCATGCCCTGCAGCCTACCCCGTGCGGTGCCTGCTGCCCAGTGCCCATGGCTCTTGCGCAGACTGGGCTGCCCGCTGGTACTTCGTTGCCTCTGTGGGCCAATGTAACCGCTTCTGGTATGGCGGCTGCCATGGCAATGCCAATAACTTTGCCTCGGAGCAAGAGTGCATGAGCAGCTGCCAGGGATCTCTCCATGGGCCCCGTCGTCCCCAGCCTGGGGCTTCTGGAAGGAGCACCCACACGGATGGTGGCGGCAGCAGTCCTGCAGGCGAGCAGGAACCCAGCCAGCACAGGACAGGGGCCGCGGTGCAGAGAAAGCCCTGGCCTTCTGGTGGTCTCTGGCGGCAAGACCAACAGCCTGGGCCAGGGGAGGCCCCCCACACCCAGGCCTTTGGAGAATGGCCATGGGGGCAGGAGCTTGGGTCCAGGGCCCCTGGACTGGGTGGAGATGCCGGATCACCAGCGCCACCCTTCCACAGCTCCTCCTACAGGTGAGGCCCACCTTCCCCAGGTGAGGGGGTTACAGTCAGCAGATCTCACTTCCCACCTCTCCAGGATTAGCTTGGCAGGTGTGGAGCCCTCGTTGGTGCAGGCAGCCCTGGGGCAGTTGGTGCGGCTCTCCTGCTCAGACGACACTGCCCCGGAATCCCAGGCTGCCTGGCAGAAAGATGGCCAGCCCATCTCCTCTGACAGGTGGGTGAGAGTCCCCCCACCTCCTCTGACAGGAGCTCATGTCCTCCCACACCACCCCACTCAGGCACAGGCTGCAGTTCGACGGATCCCTGATCATCCACCCCCTGCAGGCAGAGGACGCGGGCACCTACAGCTGTGGCAGCACCCGGCCAGGCCGCGACTCCCAGAAGATCCAACTTCGCATCATAGGTCTCTGTCCCCACCCCATCCACCAGTGCGTTCTCACACCTTGTTTCTCCTGGCCTCATGACAGGGGGTGACATGGCCGTGCTGTCTGAGGCTGAGCTGAGCCGCTTCCCTCAGCCCAGGGACCCAGCTCAGGACTTTGGCCAAGCGGGGGCTGCTGGGCCCCTGGGGGCCATCCCCTCTTCACACCCACAGCCTGCAAACAGGTAAGAACTCAGCAATGCCATCTTGCCCTCCCGCCCCTCATGCTGTGGGCTGCTTGTTTGGCAGGCTGCGTTTGGACCAGAACCAGCCCCGGGTGGTGGATGCCAGTCCAGGCCAGCGGATCCGGATGACCTGCCGTGCCGAAGGCTTCCCGCCCCCAGCCATCGAGTGGCAGAGAGATGGGCAGCCTGTCTCTTCTCCCAGGTTTATTTGACTCCTCTCCCCTTCCTCCTATTGCTGGAGCCAACTGGCTGTACTTGGTCCCCAGACACCAGCTGCAGCCTGATGGCTCCCTGGTCATTAGCCGAGTGGCTGTAGAAGATGGCGGCTTCTACACCTGTGTCGCTTTCAATGGGCAGGACCGAGACCAGCGATGGGTCCAGCTCAGAGTTCTGGGTAAAGTGGCAGTCCTGAGTGGCCTTTGAGGTAGTGGCTGACAATGACTTGTCCTTGTGCCCAGGGGAGCTGACAATCTCAGGACTGCCCCCTACTGTGACAGTGCCAGAGGGTGATACGGCCAGGCTATTGTGTGTGGTAGCAGGAGAAAGTGTGAACATCAGGTGGTCCAGGTAAAGGCTCTATTCCAAGTTGTCCCTGTCCCTGATGGCTCTCCCAGTGTCCTCTCTCCTCCAGGAACGGGCTACCTGTGCAGGCTGATGGCCACCGTGTCCACCAGTCCCCAGATGGCACGCTGCTCATTTACAACTTGCGGGCCAGGGATGAGGGCTCCTACACGTGCAGTGCCTACCAGGGGAGCCAGGCAGTCAGCCGCAGCACCGAGGTGAAGGTGGTCTCACCAGGTAGGAAAGGTCTATATCCGGGGATGGGAAGGCACCACCTTCTCTCTCCCCTGTCGTTCTGCAGCACCCACCGCCCAGCCCAGGGACCCTGGCAGGGACTGCGTCGACCAGCCAGAGCTGGCCAACTGTGATTTGATCCTGCAGGCCCAGCTTTGTGGCAATGAGTATTACTCCAGCTTCTGCTGTGCCAGCTGTTCACGTTTCCAGCCTCACGCTCAGCCCATCTGGCAGTAGGGATGAAGGCTAGTTCCAGCCCCAGTCCAAAATAGTTCATAGGGCTAGGGAGAAAGGAAGATGGACTCTTGGCTTCCTCTCTCTGGCTGGCAAAGGGAGTTATCTTCTGGAATACATTAGCTCTTTCAAAAACCCACCCAGTGTTTAGCCTCAACGGCAGCCAGTTACCAGCTTCTCTCTGTAGCCTTCAGCAGTGTTTGCATCTCTGACATAACCACAGGCTGCTGTTTTCAAGAAGAGCAATCTGTTTGGATAAGAAAAACCTTTACTTTACAGCTTCCCTTTATAATTTGTTACACAGGAATAGTTAAATGCATTTGTTTGTTTGTTTTTTGAGACAGAGTTTCACTCTTGTTGCCCAGGCTGGAGGGCAATGGCGCGATCTCAGCTCACTGCAACCTCCGTCTCCTGGGTTCTTGATTCTCCTGTGTCAGCCTTCTGAGTAGCTAGGATTACAGATGCCTATCACCATGCCTGGGTAATTTTTGTATTTTTAGTTGAGATGGGGTTTCACCATGTTGGCCAGGCTGGTCTCGAACTTCTGACCTCAGATGATCTGCCCGCCTCAGCCTCCCAAAGTGCTGGGATTACAGGCATGAGCCACCACGCCCAGCCATCAATGCATTTTTTTTATTTTTTTTTTGAGACAGAGTTTCGCACTTCTTGCCCAGGCTGGAGTACAATGGTGCGATCTTGGCTCACTGCAACCTCCACCTCCTGGGTTCAAGCGCTTCTCCAGCCTCAGCCTCCTGAGTAGCTGGGATTACAGGTATGTGCCACCATGCCTGGCTAATTTTGTATTTTTAGTAGAGACGGGGTTTCTCCATGTTGGTCAGACTGGTCTTGAACTCCCGACCTCAGGTAATCCGCCCGCCTCGGCCTCCCAAAATGCTGGGATTAGAGGTGTGAGCCACTGTGCCCAGCCCATCAATGTGTTTTAAAGCTAGCTGTCAGGGTTCCACTTAATTTAAAGCTGGGCAGGGAGATGTGTAATGATTTCAAAGTTAACACCTGTTTGTTTTCTAAAGGGCATGCCAAGTCCTGCTGTATCAGGGAAGTATTCTGTGCTAAAATCAGCGATGGTTCATTGCTCTAGTCTCTCTCACCCTTCTAGGCAGTGCATCAGTCAGCTCTAAATCTGGTGCAGAGGGTTAACAGCATAACCCTTGTTGGCAAAATGGAATAGATGTTAAGACCTCAAATAGGGATTTGGGATGAAACAGCTGCAGTTAGCACTGTTATCTGAGCATGAAAGAACTGGAAACGCTCCTTACGTCGAGATGTTGGACCTTGAAGCCCTCCTGAGGCCAACATGCAAATCTGGCTGTGACGGTTCATCTGACACCTGTGTAAAGCTGACCAGCCTGCTCTGTACAGTGACAATGAGGAGCCCCTCTCTTCCTTAAGTAGGAATCTGTGAAGCAAAATGTTTGCTGCCAAAGACAAATCAGACTGTCAGTCATTAAAAACAGCATTAGCAGGATGAGGATAGCAATGGGGAAGGGTTGTGGGCAATGCAGTAACAGGGAAATGGCTTCAGAAATGGTTTGAGTTGGAAGACAACATTCTTCATCTCTCAGGACTTCTAATTCCTTGATGCTAAAAGAAGAGGCATGGATTCTATGAGCTTCCAAGTCCCTTTCCACTTTAACCTTCTACAAATCTTTCAGAGGACTGCCTAGTAGCAAAGGTTATTCCTGGACACAGGAAAGACGGGCATTACAGGGACCAAAGCTCTGAAAGGTGACTTTTATTACCAACACACTGGCTGGAAAAGGGACAAACCACATCACGGGTGAGTGATACTTCTCAGTCTTCTCTACTCATTCAACAAAGGAAATGTGGGCTGGGGCAGAGGTCTTTTTTCATTTAATACTGGAAAAATATTGAAGAGCATCCATGTTCACTTATGGCTGGTTTTGCTATAGAAATTGGAAAATAAAGGCCACTTTTTTGAAATCCCCAGTTTAATTAAACCAGATTTTGGCCTA